TCAGGAATTCCAGACCAGCCTGGCCAACATGGACAAACCCCGTGTCTACTAAAAATACGAAAATCAGCCGGGCGTGGTAGCGCACGCCTGTAATCCCAGTTACTAGGGAGAATGAGGCAGGATAATTGCTTGAACCCAGGAGACGGAGGTTGCAGTGAGCCCAGATCGCGCCACTGCACTCCAGCCTGGCAGACAGACCGAGACTCCATCTCAAAAAAAAAAAAAAAAAAGGCAGCATGAGCTTAATGCGGGAAGTACAATTTAACCTAAGGAACAGAAAACAAGAATCTCATATCTCAACTAGTAAAAATAATGACAGTGTTCCTTTAGACTTACAGAACAGACTTGGGGAAAGGGAGTAACTTTAGAACCTTCTGGGGTCTTTCACTTTAAAATGACCGTTGCCGAGTTTAGAGCTCTCTCAGCATTCAATCTATTCCATCTCTGGGGTTAGAGAGGGAGCAGGAAGCGGTGGTCTGCAAGGCTCAGAAGTGACTGGTGAGGCCCTTTCCTCCTCCTCCTCATCTCTCCGTGACTACCGAGCCCGGGAAGACGGACCGGCAGGTGCACTCCCCAAGGCCTCGACAGCAGCCAGAGAAAGGCAGCGACAGGGAAAGACGAGTCAGGCTCGCGACCACCAGAGAGAGAGGCCCTCACGCCCAGCCGAGCGTCAGCTGGTCGGTCCGGTCCGCGCGCCAGACGGCGGTGCTCGGCCGTGCCCGGTCCCTGCCCTCCCCATTCTCCGCTCCCCACCGCGCCCAGCTGCGCCGACGCCCCCGTCCGCCCCCACACCACCCCTGCCTTCACGTCCTACCTGCCGGCAGGCGGACTCAGCCCGTGCCCAACTGCTCGTCGGACCCCGTTGTCTGGGGAGCCCTACTCTTTCCGCGGCTCCCGGCCGGGACCCTCCACCCGGCGGCTGGCGGCTCGTGACCCCGCCCCCTCGGCCCGCTCTGGGCCCGCCTCCCGCCGGCTGGCTCCACCCACAATAGCGTCCCTAGCGCGATGGCGTATCGGCGCAGGCGCACTCTGCCGGCAACGCCGAGGCGCTTCTGCATCTGTGGGCCGAGGTGTGTGGCGAGCGTCCGAGCGGCTGGGGAAATTAATTTAATGTTACCTTACTCTTTTTATTAGCATTCTTCAGGTCATCTGAACCTTCTGAGAAAACATGGTCAACGTCTTGAAAGGAGTGCTTATAGAATGGTTAGTAGTTTTGATACTGCATGAGTTTTAAGGCTGTCTTACAATCATGTGTTTGTCTTTACAGTGATCCTGCCATGAAGCAGTTTCTGCTGTACTTGGATGAGTCCAATGCCCTGGGGAAGAAGTTCATCATTCAAGACATTGATGACACTCACGTCTTTGTAATAGCAGAATTGGTTAATGTCCTCCAGGAGCGAGTGGGTGAATTAATGGACCAAAATGCTTTTTCCCTTACCCAGAAATGAAAATACTCAATATGGACCATTTAGGAATTATAAGCAGCAACTGTGAAAGACTTGCCACTCAATATCTTAGGTGACTGATTAGACATAGAGGGTTGTTTTAGGAGCATGCCACGGGAAAGACTGAGGGATCATGATCATTTGTTCAGAAAAAAAGCCCCTGAACTGATTTTGTTACCATAGAATTTAAAAAAAAAAAAAGCTTTAACAGTTGGCTGTAATTTGGCTTTTATTATCCTTTATTAAAATACAAATGTCAATGCTTTTCCTGCCTTTTTAATACCATGTCAGTGTAACATAGGTATTTATTTTGCTCATCCCTGTGATCTGTGCATTTTTGCTGCGTGGATGTGATTGTTTGGTTTCAGTTAGAAACGTCATAGATTTGCTGTTTGAATATGCCAAGGTGGGGACTTAGACATTATGTACGTCTCACAAATCCTACCTGCATACCAGTCAGCTCTATTGAGGAAGACAATGTAAAACTAATGTAAACTACAGTTTGCATTTCCCTGAAAACAGAATATTGTTTTTAAGAGGGTTAGAAACAACCAGTGGGAAAGGCACATGCTGCTTTGTTTAGTTTTTCCTTGTTCAAACTTTGTTGGTCACATTTTCCCATCTGTATTCTTTTTTATTAAGAAAACAGCTTAGGGAGGCTGAGGTGGGAGGATTGCTTGAGCCCAGGAGTCCGAGGTTGCTACAAAAACACCATTGCACTCTGGCCTGGACAACAGAGAGACCCTGCCTCAAAAAAAAAAAAAAAAAAAAAAAAAATTCTACTTGTACCTTATTCCCTATGAGAATACTTATCAAACTTATCTAAAAAAGAAAAATAGGAACAGCCATATGCAAAGTCAGCCCAACAGGAAAGGACATATTAGATTAAAATACATTGCGGCCTGGGCTTAGTGGCTCACACCTGTAATCCCAGCACTTTGGGAGGCTGAGGCAGGCAGATCGCTTGAGTCCAGGAGTCGAAACCCTGTCTCTACAAAAAAAAAAATACAAAAATCTGCCTGTTGTCCCAGCCACTGGGGAGGCTGAGGTAGGAGGTCAAGGCTGCAGTGAACCTTGATCATTGCTACTGCCACTCCAGCCTAGGTGACAGAGTGAGACCCTGTCTCCAAAAAAAAAAGTGTATATGTATGTGTGTATATATAGCAAGAGAGAGTTCTGTGATCAATTGAAGGCAAAAACAGTAACACTGAGAGGGGCTTTGCTTCCCTTCCTGAAGATCATGTCATTGGGGTGGGTTCCTGTAAAGGGAATTTTCCAAGAGAAAAGAGAATTTTCATGACCTGTAGACTCTTACAAATCCATTTTACCTGCTTCCTTATGGTATGTTTATTCAAAGCACCTGTGTACCATATTTATTCACTTACACAGCATTACTGAATCTGGAAATTTTCAGTTAGGTATATTTTACATAATTCCCACCCATATAACTCAGTCCATACAGTTCACAGTTTTCATTCCCTCATAGCAATGCAAAAAATTTTGATGAGTTACTACTACTAAAACTAGTTAAGTAAAAGATGATTCTTAAGAATTTCCAGGCTGGGCACGGTGGCTCACGCCTGTAATCCCAGCACTTTGGGAGGCTGAGGCAGGCAGCTCACGAGGTCAGGAGATCGAGACCATCCTGCTCGGTGAAACCCCATCTCTATTAAAAATACAAAAAATTAGCCGGGCCTGGTGGCGGGTGCCTGTAGTCCCATCTACTCAGGAGGCTGAGGCAGGAGAATGGCGTGAACCCGGGAGGCGGAGCTTGCAGTAAGCTGAGATTGTGCCACTGCACTCCAGCCTGGGCGACAGAGGGAGACTCCATCTCAAAAAAAAAAAAAAAAAAAAATGAATTTCCAGCTATACCAAAATGTTACTAATGTATCTTATATTTCAGGCATGTCTAAATCAACTTTTAGTATGCCTCAGGCATTTGTCACCAACCTTTTATATTAACATGAAACTTAGAAAATTTTTGATAGAATCCCAGAGTTCAAAAGGTATTAGGATTTTTGCCACTGAAGTAAAAAAGAGAAAAAAAGATATTTATGAGAAAACTATTGAACAGTGACTGTGTTGTACCCGAGCAAGTTAGAGGAACGCCACACTTTGAGACGAATTTAAAAGTCCTTTATTTAGCTGGCAGCCAAGAGGTGGCTCACACTTGGAATTCTCTCAGCTCCGAGGAAGGGGCTTGATTTTCCTTTATACTTTGGTTTAGGAAGGGGACGGGAGCTCAGTTGCAACAATTCTACAGAAGTAAAAACATGCAAAAAATTAAAAAGACAAATGGTTACAGAGAAACAAACAGTTCCAGGTGCAGGGGCTCTAAATCTATCATAAGATGTCAGGTGTGGGGGCTCTGCCAGACACAAACTCAAGGCTTTATGGTGTATCTCTTGAGCGAAATCCTGGGAACTTCGTACATTGCTTGCTTCAGTACCTTATGAGTTAATTGGACTCTTTGATATGTTGAGAGTCAGCTTACACAAGTTAACTCCTTGAGGAAAGGGGGTGGGTAAGGAGTCCTTGATGTCCTGTAAATGAAGGAACCAAATGGAGTTCCTCCGGCTTTCTCAGCTAAGGGAGAGCTTATTCACATGGAAACAAGGCTAGGTGATTAAGGGAGAAAGGGACAGTCTGAAAACAAGGTTAGTAAAAACAAGGTTAGGTATTAGAACTGCAAAGAGTATTAAGTGAAATAAGTGAAGGAAAATATGAGCTCTTATTTTTAAAAAGTTGTGTTGGGGCAAATGTTAAATATCTTTCTTTCTCTGGACATTATTAAGAAAGATAGAGTGATGTGAATGATAGGAAGCCCACCTGTAACCACTTAGCTGACATGTCCAACTATGGGTGAACAGGAAATAAGCGACATTCACCTAGGCTGTTTATTGGAATCTGACTAGCATTATTTGATTTGGCATACTTTACATGTCCAGAACAAGGCTGTTGGTGCTTGGCACCAAGAAATTTATGACTTTTTTTTTTTTTTTAAATAAAGTCCTAAAGGTAGCATTAAAATGACTTAACTGGAGGCAGGAGGATCACTGAAGCCCAGGAGTTTGAAGCTGCAGTAAGCTAAGAAGGTGCCACTGCACTGCAGCCTGGATGACAGAGTGAAACTTTGTCTCTTAATAGAACTATGGACTGAAGTTGTGATATTGAGTGTTATATTTCTCAATAAAGGTTTTTTCTTTTAATACTGTATTAGGTCAAATTCAAGGTCTTAATTCCTTGAATTCCAATTTCCTTGTGAAATTTCATGTGATTAATTTAAAATTCCAGGGATCCTATCTAACATCACAGTTGATGGATATAACAATGTATTTTGAGAAATCAGTTTTGGTGAACAGTAACAGCATTACTGATAATAGGCAACAAACACTACTGCATTTTATTTCTGATAGGCATTATAGGTGGTAATCCAAATGATTAATGATTTTATTGCTCTTTACATTTTCTAGAACAGGTGATTTGACATAATTGTACTTTTTTCTGAGAAGTTGGTAGTGTACTTACTACTCTATTTTGCAGTTATACAATAAATCTTACTTAGCTGACAACTAGGAGTAAAAGCTCTGACAAAAAGCCTCTGCTGTAACTAAAATACTGAGATCATTCTATCTTAACAAACTTAACAGATGGGGAAGGGGTATATTTTAAAGATGGAGAAATGATGCAGTTTGCAAATATAGTCAATAAATATTCTCAAGTGTACGTAGCTCAATTTCATTTGCAGCAAAGATAACACTGAAATGTCTATGGATGAGATTATTGGATAAACTTTTTTAAAAACACTGTTCTCAAGATAGGCAAGTGATTAAGAGCACTGACTGGGCCGGGCGCGGTGGCTCACGTCTATAATCCTAGCACTTTGGGAGGCCGAGGCGGGCAAATCACAAGGTCAGGAGATCAAAACAATCCTGGCTAACAAGGTGAAACCCCGTCTCTACTAAAAATACAAAAAAATTAGCTGGGCATGGTGGTGGACGCCTGTAGTCCCAGCTACTCGGGAGGCTGAGGCAGGAGAATGGTGTAATCCCGGGAGGTGGAGGTTGCAGTGAGCCGAGATCGTGCCACTGCACTCCAGCCGGGGTGACAGAGCGAGACTCCCACCCATCTCAAAAAAAATAAAAATGAAAAGCACTGATTGAATCTAGATTCCTTGAGTCCAAGTGTCAGATCTCTGCTTACTAGCTCTGGGATCTCAGATGTTTCGTTGATTGGATTTCTTTGTGCTCATTTGTGTAAACAGGAATGCCCGTCTTTAAAGACTATTAAAATGAATGTGAGTTAACACACAAGAGGTCTTCAAAAAGTTGATGGAAAATGCATATTATGAAAAAAATTATGCATAGATTTCAAAAATCTTTGCAGCAAAATAAACTCATCATTATAACATGTCTGAACAGGATCTAGTTTGAGGCACTAAGAAGGATATCAGTTTAAATAGAGCCCCTGTCAGAACAATATGAATTCTGCTAAAACTGAAGCAAGAACAAACATCAAATTTATGGCAAAGCTTAGGTGGAAGAATGGTGCAATCATTGATGCTTTGCAAAAAGTTTATGGGAACAACGCCCCAAGGAAATCAGTTTACAAATGGATAATTCATTTTAAGAAAGGACAAGACAATGTTGAAGATGAAACCTACAGCAGCAGACCATGCCACTTCGTGAGGAAAAAATTATCTCATTCATGCCCTACTTGAAGAGGACCAATGATTAACAGCAGAAACGATAGCCAACACAATATGCTCCTCAGTTGGTTCAGCTTTTATAAATCTGACTGAAAAATTAAAGTTGAGCACACTTTCCACTCAATGGATACCAAAACCATCCAGCCCAGGTCAGCTGCAGACAAAAGCAGAGCTTTCGATGGAAATGTCAAACAAGTGAGATCAAGATCCTGAAGCATTTCTTCAAAGAATTGTAGCAAAAACAGACTTTTAAAACCTTGAATTCAGAGACAGGTATAAAGACTGCTTGGTGATTTTGAAAGGACTGAGATCATTTTGGGAGAGATCATCTTCAGAAAATGACCAGATACAACAAGAATTTAACATGGCAGCCAAACCAACCCACTAACACACATTTAAATAAGATACCCAAATGCAGAAAGAAAAGCACAGTCGTCATGCAAAATAGTCACTACTCATTCAAAAACTCTATAGTTGTCTGAGTCGTTATGCTCAAAATATCCAATAATATTTCTTTTGCTGAGCTGTAAAATAATTATTTTGCAAACATAAAAGAAAAAAAAAAGAATTGTAACAGAAACATGGCTTTACCAGTATGACCCTCAAGACAAAATACAAAACAATGGCTACCAAGAGGTGGAAGTGGCCCAGTCACAGCAAGAGCAGATTGATCAAGAGCAAAGGTCATGGTAACAGTTTTTTGGATCCTCAAGTCATTTTGCTTGTTGACTTTTTGGAGGGCCAAATAAAGATATCATCTGCTTATTATGAGAGTGTTTCGAGAGAAATCCAAAGCTTAGCAGAGAAACGCCTGGGAAAGCTTCACCAGAGGGTCTTCCACCGTGACAGTTCCCCTGCGCATTCCTCTCATAAAGCAAGGGCAGTTTAGCTAGAATTTCTATCAAAAATCATTAGGTATCCATCTCCCAGTCCTGATTTGGCTCCTTCTGACTTCTTTTTGTTTCCCAATCTTAAAAAAATCCCTGAAGGGCACCTGTTTTTCTTCAGCTAATAAAAAAGACATGGTTAATTTCCCAGGACCCTCAGTTCTTTAGGGATAGACTGAATGGCTGGTATCATTGCTTGAACTTAATGGAGCTTATGTTGAGAAATAAAAGAAATTATATTTTATTTTTATCTTTTAATTCTATTTTTCCATGAACTTTTTGAAGTCCCCTCAGATATAAAGCAGAACGTTATGAAACTGAGTTACCTTGAATCTAGAAGAGTACAATGATAAAGGGGAAGATAGAAACACACACATATGCGTTGTTTTCCCCACTTTCACAATGCCGTGCAGAAACTAACAGATGAAGGAGGAGAATCCCTAAAAACAGAGCATTGGGTAGCTAGTCCACCAGCGGTCTGATGCTTTCATTGATCTCAAAACTGTCTCTGAGTAACTCTACCAGGAAAGTTGTCTGGAGGGTTAACATTTCTGAAACCATTTTTATCTTTGCCTTCATTCTTGAATGATAATTAGTCTCGAATGTTTGGATCACAATCCATTGAAAGACTAGGCTATTTTTTCACTGTCCTCAGACATTTACTGAGTCCAGTTTGGACTTTATTTTATTTTATTTTTTTTGAAACAAGATCTCGCTCTGTTGCTCAGGCTGAAGTGCAATAGCGCAAACTCGGCTCACTGCAACCTCCCAGGTTCAAGCAATTCTCGTGCCTCAGCCATCCCTATAGGCATGCGCCACCACACTTTGCTAATCTTGTATTTTTGGTAGAGACGGGGTTTGCACCATGTTGGCCAGGCTGGTCTCGAACTCCCAACCTCAAGTAATCTGGCCTCCCAAAGTGGTGGGATTACAGGCGTGAGCCAGCGCGCCCGGCCTGGACTTAACTTCTGAAGAACTCTTTCTGTTTAGATTGCAGGAGCGTTCTCTCGGCTCATCTCTTGTTTTCTCACCCAGCTGTTCTTCTTCTAGTTGGCCATCATTCTTCATCCCTCCCTCCCTTTCCTGCAGTTAATTATTTCTTTGAAATTTTAAAACTTCTTAATGTTGCCTGGAATACATGAGTCTTCCTGATCTCTTCAAACGGGGTTTGTTTTGTTTTGCTTTGGGGAGAATTCTTTTGACGTTTTTGAATAAGCTGTTAACAACTTTAATACCTGTCTTGTTTGTTTTCTTCAGAAATTTGTTAATTCTCCATGATTAGCACCTTTATGTGGTTATCTCATTATTTTCATTCCTTTTTAATTCTCTGTTTTAGGAATGCTTGTCAAATTCGTCACTAAAATTGATTTACTTTCTTGAAAACCTGTTTCTGCTGCTCCCAACATGATTTAATCTTGGCTACTGAGCTTTTGGTTACGTTGCACTCCCTTTAAAATTACTCCGTTTAAGTACAGTGTTCACTCTTTGGGTAATGTGTACAATAGAAGCCCAATCCCCACCTATACCCAATATATCCATGGGACAAGCATGTACATGCACCCCCTGAGTCTAAAATAAAAATTTTAAAAAAACTATATCTGTCACAGCCTGTTTTTATTTTTAATTG